GTAGCTGTAATGTTTAGAATATACATACATTTTACTTGAAAGCTGCCTCATAGTCTATTTTGGTTTTGGATTTTCTTTTTTTTTTCGTTTTTCTTGAGACAGAGTTTCGCTCTTGTCTCCCAGGCTGGAGTGCAATGGTGCAATCTCAACTCACTGCAACCTCCACCTCCCAGGTTCAAGCAATTCTCCTGCCTCAGGCTCCCAAGTAACTGGGATTACAGGCGCCCGCCACCACGCCCAGCTAATTTTTGTATTTTTAGTACAGACAGGGTTTCACCATGTTGGTCAGGCTGGGTCTTGAAGTCCTGACCTCAGATGGTCCATCTGCCTTGGCCTCCCAAAGTGCTGAGATAACAGGTGTGAGCCACCGCTCCCGGCCTCATAGTCTATTTTAGAAGTTGACAGGCTATAAATAACAAGCAGACAAATTAATGAAGAACATCTGTCTTTCTGCCTATCCCGAAACACGTTGATCAGTGGGGGGTCGAGGGAAGGGTAGGAGTATGGAGAAGAGACCCGCGGAGAAGAGGGGAGAATCTACAACGGATAATGTTGTAGATATTTACAACATTTACTCAATGGTAGGTATTTTTATCCTCGTTTTACTAGTTGGAGAATTATATCATGCAGGTTTATACAATTAACAAGTGGGGGAGCCAGGAGAGAACCCATTCACTCTTTAGTTCATTCATTCATTCAGTCAGTCAACACATCTTTGGGTGTCTTCTAAATGCCAGGCACTATTCTAACCCCTAAGGATACTTCAGTAAACAAAACAGTCCCAAATTCTTCCCCTATGGAGCTTTCTCGGCGAAGGCGGGATTGGTTAGGAGCTGACAATCGGCAGCAGACGATTGTAAATGACCGGACCTTTTTTCTATTCTCCTGCCCAGCCCCCGGCCCGGCCTCCGCCTCCGGCCCTGCTCCAGCCCCGCCAGCGGCCCAGGACCCGCCCCTGGCTCCGGCCCCGCCCCTGGCTCCGCCCCCGCCCCCGCGCCGGCGGCGGCGCGGCGCCCGCGCTTCCGTATCGCTCCTCGTAGGCCGGGGCTCGGCGCGCGCACCCGCACTAAAGACGCTTCTTCCCGGCGGGTAGGAATCCCGCCGGCGAGCCGAACAGTTCCCCGAGCGCAGCCCGCGGACCACCACCCGGCCGCACGGGCCGCTTTTGTCCCCCGCCCGCCGCTTCTGTCCGAGAGGCCGCCCGCGAGGCGCATCCTGACCGCGAGCGTCGGGTCCCAGAGCCGGGCGCGGCTGGGGCCCGAGGCTAGCATCTCTCGGGAGCCGCAAGGCGAGAGCTGCAAAGGTAACGCAGCGTGGCGGGGTCGCGGGAGCGGATCTTGTCTTTGCTCCCATTTTTATATTTGCAGTTTAATTAGACACTTCAGAATTTTGATCACCTAATGTTGATTTCAGATGTAAAAGTCAAGAGAAGACTCTAAAAATAGCAAAGATGCTTTTGAGCCAGAATGCCTTCATCTTCAGATCACTTAATTTGGTTCTCATGGGTAAGTGCTGCTTTTTATCTTAGCTCTTATAGATTGCCTCTCTAATGTGTTTTCTTCCTTCTAGTGTATATCAGCCTCGTGTTTGGTATTTCATATGATTCGCCTGGTAAGAGATGTTTTTTGGCTTCACTAAATTTTAATTTCAATGCCCTTTTTCTTCTTCTCTTTAGATTACACAGATGAATCTTGCACTTTCAAGATATCATTGCGAAATTTCCGGTCCATCTTATCATGGGAATTAAAAAACCACTCCATTGTACCAACTCACTATACATTGCTGTATACAATCATGAGGTTGGTTTGATATTTCATTTTCTCTTGGTAAAAATTTCCTTTTTCCATTTTTTTCTTTCCAAAGTAAACCAGAAGATTTGAAGGTGGTTAAGAACTGTGCAAATACCACAAGATCATTTTGTGACCTCACAGATGAGTGGAGAAGCACACACGAGGCCTATGTCACCGTCCTAGAAGGATTCAGCGGGAACACAACGTTGTTCAGTTGCTCACACAATTTCTGGCTGGCCATAGACAGTGAGTTTTATCTCTGTTTCTCCACTTCGTCCCATATTCCTGTCTGTTTTTGTTTTTTGCACAGTGTCTTTTGAACCACCAGAGTTTGAGATTGTTGGTTTTACCAACCACATTAATGTGATGGTGAAATTTCCATCTATTGTTGAGGAAGAATTACAGTTTGATTTATCTCTCGTCATTGAAGAACAGTCAGAGGGAATTGTTAAGAAGGTAAGTGGCTTCTCCTGTTAGGATCAAAACAGCAGTCTTACTGATTTTTTGCTTATGTTTACAGCATAAACCCGAAATAAAAGGAAACATGAGTGGAAATTTCACCTATATCATTGACAAGTTAATTCCAAACACGAACTACTGTGTATCTGTTTATTTAGAGCACAGTGATGAGCAAGCAGTAATAAAGTCTCCCTTAAAATGCACCCTCCTTCCACCTGGCCAGGAATCAGGTATGTTCATTTTTTTAAATTCATGTTTTGAGTGAAATAAAGTCATTTAATTTTTCATCAACAGAATCAGCAGAATCTGCCAAAATAGGAGGAATAATTACTGTGTTTTTGATAGCATTGGTCTTGACAAGCACCATAGTGACACTGAAATGGATTGGTTATATATGCTTAAGAAATAGCCTCCCCAAAGTCTTGGTAGGTAGTTTTTTTGTTTTGTTTTGTTTTTTAATCTCATTAAGTTTATTTTTTATTTTTTTAGAGGCAAGGTCTCGCTAAGGGCTGGAATGCAGTGGCTATTCACAGGTGCAGTCATAATGCACTACAGTCTGAAACTCCTGAGCTCAAACAGTCGTCCTGCCTAAGCTTCCCCAGTAGCTGGGATTACAAGCGTGCATCCCTGTGCCCCAGTGATTAAGTTTTATTATGTAGAAAATAAAGAGCAAACAGTACAGCTGATACGGACTCTCTCTCTCTTTTTTTTTTTTTTTAAGAATTTTCATAACTTTTTAGCCTGGCCATTTCCTAACCTGCCACCGTTGGAAGCCATGGATATGGTGGAGGTCATTTACATCAACAGAAAGAAGAAAGTGTGGGATTATAATTATGATGATGAAAGTGATAGCGATACTGAGGCAGCGCCCAGGACAAGTGGCGGTGGCTATACCATGCATGGACTGACTGTCAGGCCTCTGGGTCAGGCCTCTGCCACCTCTACAGAATCCCAGTTGATAGACCCGGAGTCCGAGGAGGAGCCTGACCTGCCTGAGGTTGATGTGGAGCTCCCCACGATGCCAAAGGACAGCCCTCAGCAGTTGGAACTCTTGAGTGGGCCCTGTGAGAGGAGAAAGAGTCCACTCCAGGACCCTTTTCCCGAAGAGGACTACAGCTCCACGGAGGGGTCTGGGGGCAGAATTACCTTCAATGTGGACTTAAACTCTGTGTTTTTGAGAGTTCTTGATGACGAGGACAGTGACGACTTAGAAGCCCCTCTGATGCTATCGTCTCATCTGGAAGAGATGGTTGACCCAGAGGATCCTGATAATGTGCAATCAAACCATTTGCTGGCCAGCGGGGAAGGGACACAGCCAACCTTTCCCAGCCCCTCTTCAGAGGGCCTGTGGTCCGAAGATGCTCCATCTGATCAAAGTGACACTTCTGAGTCAGATGTTGACCTTGGGGATGGTTATATAATGAGATGACTCCAAAACTATTGAATGAACTTGGACAGACAAGCACCTACAGGGTTCTTTGTCTCTGCATCCTAACTTGCTGCCTTATCGTCTGCAAGTGTTCTCCAAGGGAAGGAGGAGGAAACTGTGGTGTTCCTTTCTTCCAGGTGACATCACCTATGCACATTCCCAGTATGGGGACCATAGTATCATTCAGTGCATTGTTTACATATTCAAAGTGGTGCACTTTGAAGGAAGCACATGTGCACCTTTCCTTTACACTAATGCACTTAGGATGTTTCTGCATCATGTCTACCAGGGAGCAGGGTTCCCCACAGTTTCAGAGGTGGTCCAGGACCCTATGATATTTCTCTTCTTTCGTTCTTTTTTTTTTTTTTTTTTGAGACAGAGTCTCGTTCTGTCGCCCAAGCTGGAGCGCAATGGTGTGATCTTGGCTCACTGCAACATCCGCCTCCCAGGTTCAAGTGATTCTCCTGCCTCAGCCTCCCTCGCAAGTAGCTGGGATTACAGGCGCCTGCCACCATGCCTAGCAAATTTTTGTATTTTTAGTAGAGACAGGATTTTACCATGTTGGCCAGGCTGGTCTCAAACTCCTGACCTCAAGTGATCTGCCCTCCTCAGCCTCGTAAAGTGCTGGGATTACAGGGGTGAGCCGCTGTGCCTGGCTGGCCCTGTGATATTTCTGTGAAATAAATTGGGCCAGGGTGGGAGCAGGGAAAGAAAAGGAAAATAGTAGCAAGAGCTGCAAAGCAGGCAGGAAGGGAGGAGGAGAGCCAGGTGAGCAGTGGAGAGAAGGGGGGCCCTGCACAAGGAAACAGGGAAGAGCCATCGAAGTTTCAGTCGGTGAGCCTTGGGCACCTCACCCATGTCACATCCTGTCTCCTGCAATTGGAATTCCACCTTGTCCAGCCCTCCCCAGTTAAAGTGGGGAAGACAGACTTTAGGATCACGTGTGTGACTAATACAGAAAGGAAACATGGCGTCGGGGAGAGGGATAAAACCTGAATGCCATATTTTAAGTTAAAAAAAAAAAAAGCAAACACAAAGATGCTTCAAGATCTTCAGGAGAAGTATGGTATACAAGTTTCAGGGACCCTATTTGACAATTTTCAGAGTGCTCTCTATGCTGATTCCGAGTCGAGTGTGTCAGCTGTGATTACAGTGCCTGTGGATCTAGGCCGGGTTGGGGGGGTGTGGGCGGGGGAAGGGAAGTCTGGCCCGGAGCAATTGCTCCTGCCGGTAACCCCAGCACTTTGGGATGCCTAAACAGGCGTATCGCTTGAGGCCAGTAATTCGAGACCAGCCTGGGCAACATGGCAAATCTGTCTCTACAAAACAAAATTAGAAAAATTAACTGGGCGTAGTGGCATGTGCCTGTTGTCCCAGCTACTTGGGAGGCTGAGGTGGGAGAATGGCTTGAGCCCAGGAAGCGGAGGTTGCAGTGAGCCAAGATCATGTCACTGCACTTCAGCCTGGGTGACAGAACCAGACCCTGTCTTTAAAAAGGGAGTTGGTGGGGAGAGGTTCTAGAATGTCATGTAGCAACCAGTTTAAGGACTGGGACTCAGGGATCCAACTCCCACAGTTTCCCTGTGTGACCCTAGGCATTTGACTTAGCCTTTCTGAGCCTCAGGTTTTTTGTTTCTGAAGTAAAAGGATTGGACTAGGTAATCTCCAAGATCCTAGGAACCCAGGAGAAAGATGAGAAAATGTACAAGAATGAACACTCAGGTGGAAATGCTGCAATCCTGAGAAGCTCCCAGGATGAATGAAAGGCACAGGACCTCTTACCCCTCACCCCTGCCCCCCTCAAGAGCTGGTTTCTCAAACCTTTCTCTTAGGCCCCTTCAAAGGGGGAAAACTAAAAATTATACAAGTTATAGTTCAAGGACTTTAAATAGATTATTTATATGATTGCTCATAAGGATGAGGCTGTGAGGAGGGAACACCTTATTTAATCTAATGAAATTCCATAGGAAAGAGGCCTTTTGTATATTGAATCAATTTATCTGCCTTCTCAGTGCATCTGTCATATTCTGAAAGATTCTGGGTTGATCTTTTGCGATAACCTCTATGGCTGTGAGTGTGTGTGTGTGTTTGTGTATTTTTTAACATTTTGTATAATGATTGGAGGTTGGTAAAAAGTAACACAACAGTACTTTTTTAATACAAACTTGGTGTGGTCTTGAGTTGTCTTCCATTGGA